TGTTTCCAGAAAGACGCCAGCGTGCTGACAATCTGCTTCCACTATGTTTGGGCATCTCCAATACAAGTATCTTACATAGTCAAGGGCAGTTTCACAATTCAAAAACGATTTCACACAAATGATTTAATTCCTACAATAATCCTGTGAGTTCAAAAGAGCAGGGATTATCTGTCCGGATTTAACACAGTACGAACCCAATAAAAACACAGATTTTTTAAGAATGGTTTGGCTATAGAAAGGTAGCACATCGTTTACAAAATATTCTTACTACAAAAATGACCCAAGAGAAATGAGCGTCCTCCCACCCACCTTTATTCCACCATTAAATTTAGCTGTGTTGACCCAAGGATACCATGAACGTCAAAATTTCAAATTATAACCTGCAGCAAAAGTTTCATCTCTCAGTCTCTTTCCAAGCGACATTAACTCCACGAGCGAGAGCCAGCTCCCTCCCTGCAGGCGTTTGGAGGACTGAACGCCCGCGGGCGCGCCCAGCCTGCAGGGCTCCGGCCCGCCGAGGTCAGCGCCCGCCCCAGAGCGGGTTTCGGGGCGTCTGGGGGACCCGGGGTCGCGCGAGGCGGCGAGGGATGGGGGGACGCTGGGAACGGCTCCATCGAACAGGACACGGAGGAAGCGGTGCCGGGCAGAGGACCCGGGCCAAGAAGGGCTTGGGGCGCCAAACCCCGCGCCTCGGGTGCGACCCCGGTCCGCACACACCTGGAGCGGCCGCGCCCCCCGACCCCGGGTCCGATCCCCAGGCCGGGCCCCTCCACTCCCAGGCACCACAGGTTCACTCCGAGCGCCCCGTCCCTAGGAAGCAGCCGTCCCAACCGACCCGGGGCGCGGACACCCACCTGGCCGCGCCGCACCGAGGACTGGGCCCACCAGGCCAAGCAACAGCAACCACCGGACACGAAGGGTCCCCGAGGGAAAGCGCGCGCCAGACCCCATCTCGGCCGATTCCGCAGGTTCCTCTCAGCACTCGGTCGCCTCCACCTCCGCCTCTTCCATCATTTTCCAACCCTGCCGGGGCCCCAAGTCTGGCCGGGAAGCGCGCGCGCCCGACGAGCACGCGCGCCCGACGAGCACGCGCGCGGCACTGACGCAACTGAGCCCTCGGTCCGAGCTCGCTCCCGACATCGCCTAGCTGCGCTGACGTAGGGAAAAATCCAGTCCCCGGCGCGAGAATAGGATTTCTAAACCGGCGGTGGCAACCAGCACTAGTCGGCCCGCCAGTCATATCCGCCCCGCCCCGTCGGCTGCCGGGCACGCCCACCTAGGGGGGTCGACGGATCCGATTGGAGAACGCATTCGGCGCAAAAGAAGGAGGAGCATGAGACCCAGAAGAGGAATCGAGAAGCAGAAGCAGAGGGCGGAGTAGCCCCGCCCGTCTGCTCGACCTTTTCTAGTTGGTTGGCGGAGGTGCGCGGAGCGTCGAGCTGCGCGTCCATTGGTAAAAAAGCAATCAATATTCTTACCGTTGCAGAATCACGCCATTTTTTAACATCTCTTTTTGATCAAACAAGAAAAGGCATTTGGGAAATGCAAAGAGGACTGAGAATACTTTGGCTTAAATTTTGCCCCCAGAATCTTGTTGTTTGCCTACTGAAGAGATGAAACCATGGCAGAAGTAGAATCCTTATAGAAACAGGACCAGAAACACCTCCCTTCTCCAACAAAAGGTTCATTTTGGTGGCTGTCCGTTTGACCTGCTGTGCTTCAGTTTAATTGGCTTGGAAAGGGGTCAGCAGGGTGAAACCGAACCCCAGAAAACTTGATGAAGAAATGTCTTTTGCCCGTTTTGATTACGTGCATGCAAACAGCGATTTGCAAAGACCGTATGATGATGATCATGATCTTACTGGTGAATTACAGACCTGATGAATTTATAGAATGTGAAGACCCAGTGGATCATGTTGGAAATGCAACTGCATCCCAGGAACTTGGTTATGGTTGTCTCAAGGTGAGTTTTTGTTTTGTCGTAAGAGCAAACCCAGTTGGTTTTGGTCTTGGTTGTTATTCCACAGTTCGGCGGTCAGGCCTACAGCGACGTGGAACACACTTCAGTCCAGTGCCATGCCTTAGATGGAATTGAGTGTGCCAGTCCTAGGACCTTTCTACGAGAAAATAAACCTTGTATAAAGTAAGTGTTACTTTGATTGGAGTAGTTGGTACAAAACATCTTCCTTTTCATTCCTTTCACCTAGGTATACCGGACACTACTTCATAACCACTTTACTCTACTCCTTCTTCCTGGGATGTTTTGGTGTGGATCGATTCTGTTTGGGACACACTGGCACTGCAGTAGGGAAGCTGTTGACGCTTGGAGGACTTGGGATTTGGTGGTTTGTTGACCTTATTTTGCTAATTACTGGAGGGCTGATGCCAAGTGATGGCAGCAACTGGTGCACTGTTTACTAAGAAGAGCTGCCATCATGGCCCAGGGAGGCGGGTGAAAGCTCCGTCTTCTGAATTCATCTCTACAGGCTCAAAACTCCTCTTTGATATCAGACCTGATGTTATTTTCCTTCTTTTGGAGGGCATTTGTTTGGTTAAGAAGGCTTCTTTGGACTTTGGAATTTCAACCCAGATTTTACCTTGCAGACGGAATGACAAGCAAAAAGTGTTGTGGGGAATCAAATTTGTTCCTTTCCTCATGCACAAAACATAAAGGATAGTGGCGAGTTTACAAGCTGTGGATGGGTTTCCATAGTCTTCCTTTCTGTACATTGCTATATCTTCAGTCCTTTGGAGCAAGTGGACCTAACAAGTTGAGCAAAATGAATATTTGGATCCATGTTCCTCTTGTGACCCTGAGTCTTCATGCAAGGAGATCTGAAGCTGAACAATGAAAATCTTCAGCAGAAATAGAAATGGCCGTGGATTGTAATACACACTGAAATTCTGACTTTCTGAATTTAAATGTAGAATAAATTTTACCAACTTGGAGTACTGTATGAGTATTTTCAGTAGGGGGAATAAACTCAAAATTATATTTGTTTTGCAGAAACCTAGTCATTTGAAATGAGCCATCCTATTAAGCCCTCTTTTGTCTCCATTATGTTCCAGAGGCAGTATATGCAGTGCAATAATTTTTTCATTCCACTTATGTTTTGAAAGCCAGCGGCATCAGATGTGTGAGTTGAGCTATTCCTCCTGGCAGAATTGTCCAATCTAAAAATCAGCGTTTACCAGCCCATGCTAATAAAATTAAGATTTCATACAAGTTTCTGTAAAACTATTCTTCATGATTAGCTCTCCCTGTGGGCTGCAGCAGTCAGAAAGAGATAACAGCCACACCTCTGCATTCCCCGGTCACCAGGAATAAAAGGAAATGTTCCAGATTGTAAGTGGTTTTAAAAACTCAGTTCTCATCGTTTGCAATCTAAGTTGAAAGAACTATTAAATATAAAATCAAAGGTGGGCAATGTGGCCAAGTCAATGGAAGAGGCTTTACTCAGAATAACTTACAAATTCTAGAAACAAGGTAGAACTCACTCAGTTTACCTAATAATAATTGAATTTAAGACCAAATATCACAGTTGAAATAACTTCCCTGGATACATTCTATCATTTTGTAGCTTTCCTAAGAATTTCTTGCTTTATCATTCCTGATTAATCACTGTTTTTACATTATTAAAGGTGGCAATTTTCTGTAAAAAATTTAAAACAGATGATCCTATTCTGTCTTGAAAGTTCTGTACCACACTGACCTTAACCTTGCTTATAACATAACAATTGGTAAACTTTTAATTCATAATCTTTATACCCTAAGATAGTATTTATTAAATTTTTATGGGTCATGAAGAAACTAGACCCTCTCCCCAGAAAAATCTACATACACAGAATTTACATAGAACTTGGGTTCATCTACACAATTTATGCATGAAATAAAATTGTACTGGTACCCTATAAATTTATACAAATAAAAGAGTTTAAGGGAGTTCAAGGATGCCATATGTATATTTTAAAAAAATTTCTAAGGGAAGTCTAAAAAACATAAATTATAATATTACCCAAAATAAGATGCTACTTTTCACCTAACCAAGTCCTGCCTCATTTCACACTTTAACCTCCTAAGTATATTCATAACCCTACCAAAAGTTGTTTTCTTTAAAAAATAAGAAACTTTAGGGCCAGCGCAATGGTGCAAGCCTGTAATCCCTGCACTTTGGGAGGCCGAGGCAGGTGAATCCTTTAAGGTCAGGAGTTCGAGACCAGCCTGGCCAACATGGTGAGACACACTCCCCCACCCCCGCCCAGTCTCTAGTAAAAATGCAAAAATTAGCCGGGCGTGGTGGCGTGCACCTGTAATCCCAGCTACTCGGGAGGCTGAGGTAAGAGAATCACTTGAACTGAGGAGGCAGAGATTGCAGTGAGCCGAGATCCTGCCACTGCACTTCAGCCTGGGCAACAGAGTGAGACTCTGACCAAAAAAGAAATTTTGCAGCTCCAAGGCTTGAAGTCATTTATGTTGCCAGGGGTAAGAGCTTGGTTGAAGGGCTAAAAGACTAGAAACTACTGAAGATGCCCTTCTTACTGTCAGTAAAGCTGCTGGAGACAAAAGAAGTTGTTCTCGCTGCTAGAGTGGTAATTTGAGAATCATCAGTATTCCTATGTGACAATCCAAAATTACTGGTTTTCATTTGACTTGTAAATGACACCCATCATCCATCTGCCCACAAACCTGGCCAAATGTGATACAACCTGAAAACCTGATGGACTAAAGGAGTACTATTTAACAATTGATTGCCTTTGCACTTTATTCAGGTTGTTTCTTAAATTTTGGTAGACAGATCCATTTGTATATGTGTGTGTTATATCTAGTTTATGGCTATAGAGAAGGTTTAAAATACTACAGTGTCCTTCCCTCAAGGTTAAATTAGAAGCTGCCTGCCTTTTAGTTGTTTCTTGCCTTTAATAAAATGTTATCAGTTCCCCCAGATTTCCTGGCACTGTGTTCTTCTTCCACTTGAC